TCTCTGCAGGGCTCTGCGTAAATACGCCCTGTGCTGACTGACCCCTTATACGCAACCTCCAGGGAGGCTGGATGGCCAGAGCTGCCTTCAGGGTTTGTTTGCCAAAGGCAGTTTATTCTTTCTTCAAATAGTTAGAATTTACTTCACATTTGAATCTAACTTGTATTTTTATACAGTCAGCATGTCCTGAGCATTCTGTCATGGAGAAGAATTTGCTCATCCATGAATAAACAATGCATAGCTAGTATCCCTCTTGAGACAGGTAGAGGCGTTTATGAAGTGTGCCTTGTTACTAGCCTGTGCCCCACAAATAAACTTTCTGCTGTGAGAAGGGGTGTGGCACCTGCTTTTTCAGAGGTTTAGTTTCACAGAACCATACAGTCCTTGGGTTTTGCCAGCAGTGCCTGCTTAGAATGCACAGAGGGGCCCTGGGCACTGTGGTCAGAGGCTGTCCTCAGACCCCATCTCCATTTCAGACCAAGCTCTTTACCACATCCCCTTGCAGGATTCCCAGATGTCCCTAGGAGGCCAGGGGTATGTATCTCAAAGTAGACTCTTATCTCCAAAAGCAAGTGAGAGCTCCCTTGAATTATTTTGGGTGAAGGAATTAGTTTTCACATGTTTCATGAGACATAATTAGGTGCCTAATACCATATTATTCTCACAGGTGTTTAATTATTGACTTTAGACACAAATTCTAATAGAACTAGAAGAAAAACTGAGACAAATTCTGAAGCTCCTTGAAATTATTCTTAGTCCCTCCTGACATTTCCTCCACCGGCGTTTTTTTTCTTTTTGCTCTATTTCCAGCAGACACGCTTTGCTAATGCTACAAGGTGTGGCTTTGGCTTTGTTGTTTTTTCCGGAGTTAGCTTTTCTGTCTGTGCATCCTGGCTCTTTGAAATCCCAACTGAATTTGGAGAAATTATTTCTTGGCATCCACCCTACTTTCCAGGGACACAATGTGATGCTGACGACATAGCCCGGTCACTCCACTTGACAACAAGTTTGTTTGTCTCATCTCACATACATATTCAGTGGTGAGTAAGAACAGAAGTGGAAAGCCTTACTTACCACAGTTTATTATATGTTTCATGCCTGTGATAATTACTTTTATAATGCCACTTGTGAAAAAATTGATCAGATTAGGATGAATCACCTTGCTGGCCAACAGTTATTGGAATGATTCTCCATGTGTGACTTCGTTGCACTATTACAAAATGTGGCAGGATAGACCTGCCCAGCCATTGTTGCCGATGTTCATTTGTAATGCTGCCTTAAGGAGATGAGGAGATGAGAGCCAATTGTTCCAGCAGCTCAGCCTGCCCTGCCAACAGTTCAGAGGAGGAGCTGCCAGTGGGACTGGAGGTGCATGGAAACCTGGAGCTCGTTTTCACAGTGGTGTCCACTGTGATGATGGGGCTGCTCATGTTCTCTTTGGGATGTTCCGTGGAGATCCGGAAGCTGTGGTCGCACATCAGGAGACCCTGGGGCATTGCTGTGGGACTGCTCTGCCAGTTTGGGCTCATGCCTTTTACAGCTTATCTCCTGGCCATTAGCTTTTCTCTGAAGCCAGTCCAAGCTATTGCTGTTCTCATCATGGGCTGCTGCCCGGGGGGCACCATCTCTAACATTTTCACCTTCTGGGTTGATGGAGATATGGATCTCAGGTAAGTAACCCCAGGGAAGCTCAGCAGTCTGTCCTCCTAAGCATTGTATTAATTTTACTTTCAGCATCAGTATGACAACCTGTTCCACCGTGGCCGCCCTGGGAATGATGCCACTCTGCATTTATCTCTACACCTGGTCCTGGAGTCTTCAGCAGAATCTCACCATTCCTTATCAGAACATAGGTCTGTATGGGCCTGGGAAATGGAGGACTAACAAAACCCTCTCATGGATTTTTCTTCTCTTTAGGAATTACCCTTGTGTGCCTGACCATTCCTGTGGCCTTTGGTGTCTATGTGAATTACAGATGGCCAAAACAATCCAAAATCATTCTCAAGGTGAGTGACTTCATGGCCACTGTTGGCACGTCTTTATATTCACTTATTTTATTGTTTGCTTCAGATTGGGGCCGTTGTTGGTGGGGTCCTCCTTCTGGTGGTCGCAGTTGCTGGTGTGGTCCTGGCGAAAGGATCTTGGAATTCAGACATCACCCTTCTGACCATCAGTTTCATCTTTCCTTTGATTGGCCATGTCACGGGTTTTCTGCTGGCACTTTTTACCCACCAGTCTTGGCAAAGGTATAGTTAAACTATCCATAAACTTTTTTGAGGCGTTACTCTTGAAACATTTTCTTTTTGGTAGGTGCAGGACAATTTCCTTAGAAACTGGAGCTCAGAATATTCAGATGTGCATCACCATGCTCCAGTTATCTTTCACTGCTGAGCACTTGGTCCAGATGTTGAGTTTCCCACTGGCCTATGGACTCTTCCAGCTGATAGATGGATTTCTTATTGTTGCAGGTGGGTGAACACCCATTGGGTAGGAAATAACTGATTGTTAATACTTGTATGTTTTAACACCTAGCATATCAGACGTACAAGAGGAGATTGAAGAACAAACATGGAAAAAAGAACTCAGGTTGCACAGAAGTCTGCCATACGAGGAAATCGACTTCTTCCAGAGAGACCAATGCCTTCTTGGAGGTGAATGAAGAAGGTGCCATCACTCCTGGGCCACCAGGGCCAATGGATTGCCACAGGGCTCTCGAGCCAGTTGGCCACATCACTTCATGTGAATAGCAGGGACTAGCTGGCTGGACTGGCCCCCTTCTTTTTCAGTGGCCAGTAAAGACAGTGTGCAGCTGACACATGAATCTTGTTGGTAGGGCCAGTGTGAATATTTAAGTGTTCAATGTTAGAATATTTATATTTTCATGTGGATTGTGAATTGTGATGGGATCACTTTTGGAGATTCCCATTTCAGGGAGTTTCTTCTGGGGGTTAACATAACGTATCAATGAGCTGCCTTGTATGTTCTTGTCTTCCCATGCA